CCGGGAGCCAGGTCTCAGTGTCCCCAATAGGGGACACGCACTGACCGGCGGGTGAAGGGACTGATTTTGATTATCATCCTACCAGATAGAGATTATTCCCTCTGCACCCGGGTTAACTGAAACCCGGTGGGGGTAGATCCTTGCCATTTTCCGGCCCTGTACCCCACTGGAAATAACATGCGGTGGTCAAGGGCATCCACCTCTTTAGGCAAAAGCATGTTTTCAGCCCAGAGACGATTCCACCCAACTTTACAAGAGGATAGCCCAAAGATAGAAGCCAGGGACTCAGACTTCCTCCTTCCAGAAATAACCATCATAAAAAAGCCGACCCAGTAAACGCCTGGCAGCCTGCGGCATAGAAGAAAATGGAAATCTCCTTGGCTGGCATTTCAGCTTGCCTGAGGGGGCTTGCTTTGCTCCGAGGGGAGGTGACTGTGCTGACCTTAAAATCCAGGTTTCAGGAAGCAGGAGATGAAGGTATTTTATTTTCGCCTAAAGGCTTTGATATTTTTCAAATAAAAATTTAAAAGATCCAGTACCTTCTCCCGAAGCTTCTTCATAGAGTAGTGGATTTTTAGAAAACACAAAGGCCTAGGGGTGGGGCGAGAGTGGGGGGTGGGGATGGGTAGCCCCATAAGAGCAGTGCCCTGACGCCTCTTTTCGCCCTTTTCAGACCATTTGGATTTTCTTAAGCTGCCCCTTTCCCCAACCCCCGTTTTTGCCATTTGCCTCTCCTCCCATTCTCCAAAGTGCAAATAACTGGTTATCCCTCAGGTCCTGCTACCCCATCTTTCCTGATCCCCGATCCCTCCAAATACGAAGCACCTCGCATTTGGGTCAGCAGCTGTTTCCCCTGCCTGGTGACAAGGCCGGTGTGCAGAGGGCAGAGGAGGGAGCTTCTTCCGCCACACGGTGGCGCGCGCGAGCCTCCCAAAGACCGGGCGGCCACAGCTCCTCACCTTCTCCCCATTCCAGCCCCACCCGCCCGGGCGCAGAAAGAGCCGCGCCCCCAGCCCTCCCGGGCAGGACAGCCGGGAGCGCACCTCGAGGGCCCGGGCAGCGGTCGAGTGGCAGCTGCGTCCAGCCCATGCGGGAGCTGCTGCGGGTTACGGGTGGCCCCAGCTCCAGGCTCCTCCTCCAGCCGGTCCCCCACCCTCCACCCCTTCTCGACTCCGCTCTGCAAATCGAAGGCTTTCCGGAGCAGCCTAGGAGCGGCCGCGGGCGCAGCGAAGGCGGCAGGAGGAGCGCAGCAGCCTTCGGGCAGCCGCGGCGGCGTCGCTAGAGCAGCCGGGGAGGCGCCGCGGTGCCCGGCGCGCCCTCCAAGCTAGGAGAGGGGAGAAGCCGGGGGCTGCAGCTGGGCAAGGGGGAGGAAAGTGCGTGTGCGTGCACGCCTGTGTGCAGGGCAGAGAGTGCGGGGGGCGACAGTCTCGGCTTAGGGCGGAGGAGAGGGCAGGGGAACGGCGGTGCAGCTCCCCCGCTGTCCCCGAGGATTTCCCGCGGCAGCCCCGGGCTCCCCAGTGCCCCTCACCATGGACTTGCGCGGAGTTGGGACGGGCCTCGGCAGCAGCAAGCGGCTGGCTGCCGGGCCCTGGGGGAGCGCGGGCGCGCGCGCGGGGATGGCGAGGTAGGATGGCCACCCAGCGCGACCCCCGCCGCCCCAACCCAGCGGCCCCTGGGCGGTGCCGCTGACTCGCCGGAGCGCACAGGGGTGTGGGCGGAGGCGGCCTCGCCGCGCCCGCGCCTTCGGGAGTCGCCTCGCCTCTTCCACCCACTTGCACCTGCCACCCCGCGGATACCATGTCGAAGGCGGCCGGAGGCGCGGCGGCGGCTGCGGCGGCGGCGGAAAGTTGTTCCCCAGCCCCGGCCGGCTCGTCCGCGGCCCCGCCCGCGCCGGTGGAGGACCTGTCCAAAGTGTCGGACGAGGAGCTGCTGCAGTGGAGCAAGGAGGAGCTGATCCGCAGCCTGCGGCGCGCCGAGGCGGAGAAGGTGAGCGCGATGCTGGACCACAGCAACCTCATCTTCCCTTGAATGGTTGTGTCTCTCTTTTCAGGATATCAACCAGAAACTCCAGGAAGACAACCAGGAACTGAGGGACCTCTGCTGTTTCCTGGATGATGACCGGCAGAAAGGCAAGAGGGTGTCTCGGGAGTGGCAGAGACTGGGTCGCTACACTGCCGGGGTGATGCACAAGGAAGTGGCCTTATACCTGCAGAAGCTGAAAGACCTGGAGGTGAAGCAGGAGGAAGTGGTGAAGGAGAACATGGAGCTCAAGGAGCTCTGTGTGCTACTAGATGAGGAGAAGGGTGCAGGCTGCGCAGGCAGCCGCTGCTCCATCGACAGCCAGGCCAGCCTGTGCCAACTCACAGCCTCCACCGCACCCTACGTGCGGGATGTGGGTGACGGCAGCAGCACCTCCAGCACTGGCAGCACTGACAGCCCGGACCACCACAAGCACCACGCGAGCAGTGGCAGCCCGGAGCACCTGCAGAAGCCCCGGAGCGAGGGCAGCCCGGAGCACTCCAAGCACAGGAGCGCCAGCCCCGAGCATCCACAGAAACCCAGAGCCTGTGGAACCCCAGATCGCCCCAAAGCACTCAAAGGACCTAGCCCGGAGCACCACAAACCCTTGTGCAAGGGCAGCCCCGAACAGCAAAGGCACCCGCATCCAGGGAGCAGCCCCGAAACGCTGCCCAAGCACGTGCTGAGTGGGAGCCCGGAACACTTCCAGAAGCACCGGTCAGGGAGCAGCCCTGAACACGCCAGGCACAGTGGAGGGAGCCCGGAGCATCTTCAGAAACACGCTCTTGGGGGGAGCCTAGAGCATCTCCCCAGAGCCAGGGGCACCAGCCCGGAGCACCTCAAACAACATTATGGAGGGAGCCCTGATCACAAACACGGAGGAGGCAGTGGAGGAAGTGGAGGCAGCGGCGGAGGCAGCAGGGAGGGCACCCTCAGACGGCAGGCACAGGAGGACGGGTCACCCCATCACCGGAATGTCTACAGTGGCATGAACGGTGGGTCAGTATGTGCTGGGGTGCTGCTTGGGGTATAATGTGAGTTCTTTCTTTTTAATTTTAGAATCAACCTTGTCCTATGTTAGGCAGCTGGAGGCAAGAGTAAGACAGCTGGAGGAAGAAAATCGCATGCTGCCCCAGGTGGGTGACTTCCAGAAGCTCATAGCTAGTCAGAGTGATTGTACCATATTGTTCCAAATATAAGGCCAGCCAGAATAGAAGGCAACCTCCAACTAGAAACAGCTCAAATATGGAGAAAGGCTGGGGGTCCAGAGCCCGGCGGGTCTTGCAGTGGTGGCAAGGGTGCCGAGGAATAGGACGATGCCTGCCTACTCTCCCGGTGAGTGAAGATGAGTCAGCTGGATGCATTTGTTTAATAACAAAGTTGTTGATTTTCTACTAAGGGTTCTTTTAGGTTGTCATCAGGGGCTGATGGGAGTAACAGTTCACCCAACTCTGCAGCTAGCTTCAGTGGACATGCCACACCTTCCCAGCAGCCTGAACCTGTGGTACATTCTCTTAAGGTAACCAATCGTGTGCAACCATTTATCCAGAGTGAAATTTGCTTTTCTTTTTCAACAAATCCAGGTCTTGGATGTTCAGGAAACTATAGATCGTCAACAGGGTAAAGAGTATGAACATGACCTTAGTGAGACAGAAAAAGCTATAGTCAGAGAAATGTGCAATGTAAGTTTAATGTGCTTTATTGTGTATTCTGTTAAGATACTCACTCCTTCTTTTTTTTTTTAAGGTTGTGTGGAGGAAACTTGGAGATGCTGCAGGTTCGTGTCCTGGAATTAGGCAACATTTGTCAGGAAACCAGTACAAAGGACCAATGTGAGATGCACTCTTTTTCAAACAGGAGATCACCACTGCCAGAAAGTGATAGAAGACAAGAAGAAAAAGGAAAGAGTGGGTTTCCACAAACCTGGACTCATGGAATAACATGGAGTGATTGTACATTGCACATATCTCCCCTCTAAAACCTGTAGTACAACTTCTCCCCTCAAGCTGATATTCTGTGTCTCTCACCTCAATGTCCACAACAGTCAATCTCAAACAAGGTAGCTTTGAACATCTCAAACAGAGTAGCTTTGAAAATCAACATTTTGGTACCAGTGTTTTCATTAGAAATAAGTGTTTTTAACTCCCCAGATATAATATTGTAATTGGGAAACCTGAATAGTTTTAAGAGTCCAGTGGAGCCTCAGTGTTTTGAATAGAGATGACTCATTACACATAATGGTAGGAGTTTTCTACCATATCATATTGAAGATATGAAGAGGTATTTTCCAGCTTCCCAAGTTTGAGAGTTGGGCATTTACCTCTTACACTTCAGTCAACAAACAAACTAGTAATTCCTAATGCATAATTAATTTGGATGCAAGATAAGATTAAGTTTCTGGAGTTTTGTTTTGACTTCTGAGGTGCTAAAAAATACCATGTAAATTCTCCCTACCAGCTAGAAGGGTAGCAAGACGTTGTAGAGTGCTTATCAGAGAGTACCATTTACTTCAATTGATCAATATAAATATATCTTTTTTTTTCATCTTAATGAGTTTCTCATAAAGACACATCTTGGGGCATACCAACCTTCATATTCATTCAGTGTATCCATTGGTGTTAATATTAACAATTTCAACTAAAAACAACAAACATAATTTTTCTAAGTGTTTCGAGCTGTGAGATGTCAATTTCTACAATTTAGTTTCTAGACATGCTGTATATTTAATAAACTTTATGTAAACTTTAAAATATTGCACTGCATTTATGAAAAAAGCTTTCTTTGCCTACTGCAGCTATCTAACATTTTATGAAACTGACGCATGTCCTTCATTATTGAGGCTAAAAGCTCTTGTTCAGATTGCTTGAGGTTTGAAAAAGAGGTGTGCTAGCTTTGCTTAGTTTATTTCTTATTTTTGGTATACATATACATATATATAACATTAGAATGTGTGTACTGGAAATGCTATGATAGGTATTTTGTGTTAATCCAAATGCAATGATAGTTTCTTGTATGAATGTGCAAGAGGCCTGTGACCGAATGCTACGTTTTTATGGTAGTTTAAGATTATAAAAGTAGAAATGCAACAATTCCCAGTTTTTGGATAGGTTCTAAATTTCTGAGATTTGATTCATGGCAGATATTCTCTGTTGTTGTTGTTTTAGATGGGCTCATTACATAACGAGTTAATTGTCACTAGTAGGAGACTGTGAAGGAATTTTGTTATACTTTCAAAAATGTTACTGTGATGAAAAATCATCTATTTTCAGAAAATATTTATGAATTAATTTACTATAGAATTATCTCTCTAATTATCATAATTGGGTTACAATTTAAGCTCCCCTTTTAAATGTTATATTTTAAAATGTTATTACTCTATAAAAGAAAATTGCTTGCTATATTTACACCTTCTTTCCTAGGAAAGCTTTCATCCTTAAATTGTTGTATTCCTACCCTCTGAAGACATTTAAAATAAGCTTTTGTGCCTGCAGCAGAGCCTGCAGAAGCTAATACAAGGGACACTGGTCTTTTGACAAAATAAACTTGTGTAAATTTTGATACTGTATTAAAACTATTTTTTTAAAGTTCTGCATAAAATTGAGTATTAAGTATATGTGTTCATCTTAGCAATGGTAATAAATTATTTAATCTCACAGTGTCTTTGTCTTCTTCAAAATGTCTTTCCTA